CGGCTGAACCTTGCTTTCAAGGCCTTCATAAAGCACTGGAGATGACAAACACGGTCCGATACAAAGGGTCGGGTTCAGGACTCCAACCATTATTATCAAAGAGCCACGGGAATACAAAGGAAGGATTACTAGGGGGGAAGTTCCAGGAGGGCATCACAAAGAGACCTCTGAGCTGGATCCAGAAGGACAGATGAGTTTAAGCTGAAAGTGGGGACGGTCGTTCCCGCTGGTGGGAACCGAAGGAGCCGAGGCAGCGCTGAGGCGGAGACCAGGTGGCACCCGCGGCGCTGCAAGGACACACAAGCTGTTGCGAGGGGGTCAACTCTCCGGGCCTTGGCTTAGAAACCTGGGACGATTACACCCTAAAAGCGCTTGGAAAAACTGCAGAACTCGTGCTGATTTTCGCCAAAGCTACTCCCCCGCCGTGAGGGCAGGAAGCCCTGCGAGGCGCCTGCGAGGACGCAAACGCCGCGAAGCAAGTCCTCCACGCCTCCATCCCAGGTTTAGTGAAGTGTAGACTCTGACCCACAGCCTAAAGGAAAGCAAGACCGGAGTCGGGGAGGGCCCCTCCAGGAGCGGGCTCAGCGGGAGTCTGGCCGAACTGCTTGCTGCCACAGTGGTTCCGCGGCCTCGCGCTGAGCGCCATCCGCCGTCTCCCACCGCGGCCCCCACCGCCCCTCCGCAAGGCTCGGCACCTCCCGCCACTTCCTCGGTCGCTGCGGCGGCTCCGGCTCCTCACAGCCGCTAAACCCAGGCCTATTCTGTGTTAGGTCGGGCCTCCTCGGCCCTCTTCGCCGTGACGAATCAGCGCCCGGCTGGGAAAGTATCAAAATTCGGGGAGTTTTGAGGATCCAATGGGTCCTGAAAAAAATCCCTGAGTGTGCTAAGCATCACCGCATCTTCACTAGAAGGTTAGTTTTTCTAAAGAGGGTCGGGTGGGGCCCGGAAAAAAAAAAAAATTAAGAAGAGTGTGGAAAGTGCGAGTGCGGAAGCTCCGGACGCGAGGGGCGGGGCGAGCGCGGGACAAAGGGAAGCGAAGCCGGAGCTGCGGGCGCTTTTTCTGCCCGCGGGTGAGTGTTTCCAAGTGGGACGGACCGGGTCGCTCTTTTTTTTTTCCTTTTTTTTTTATTTTAGTGTCTCAGATTCATTCTTAAGGAACTGAGAACTTAATCTTCCAAAATGTCAAGTAAGTTTCAATTTTTATATTTATCAATCTATTTACAAGAAGTTATTTATTTTCTTTCAAACAGAAAGACCATCTTATGCCCCACCTCCCACCCCAGCTCCTGCAACAGTAAGTTTTAATTTTCTTGTTAATGTAATAGCATTCGTGTTTTTGTCTCATTTGTTTCCATCAGCAAATGCCCAGCACACCAGGGTTTGTGGGATACAATCCATACAGTCATCTCGCCTACAACAACTACAGGCTGGGAGGGAACCCGGGCACCAACAGCCGGGTCACGGTAGGAGAATCAACTATTACAGCATCCGGCAATTGAATAATGAATGTATTTAACTCTTTCGTAGGCATCCTCTGGTATCACGATTCCAAAACCCCCAAAGCCACCAGATAAGCCGCTGATGCCCTACATGAGGTACAGCAGAAAGGTAGGTGCTTAGGACCTGGTAAGGAGTGAGGAAGTATTAACATTTCATCTGTTTTCTTTTTAAGGTCTGGGACCAAGTAAAGGCTTCCAACCCTGACCTAAAGTTGTGGGAGATTGGCAAGATTATTGGTGGCATGTGGCGAGATCTCACTGATGAAGAAAAACAAGAATATTTAAACGAATACGAAGCAGAAAAGGTAGGGTAGGGGCTCACAGTGGGATAGATAATAATTATAAAACCAAAAAACATTTGAATTTCAGATAGAGTACAATGAATCTATGAAGGCCTATCATAATTCCCCCGCGTACCTTGCTTACATAAATGCAAAAAGTCGTGCAGAAGCTGCTTTAGAGGAAGAAAGTCGACAGAGACAATCTCGCATGGAGAAAGGAGAACCGTACATGAGCATTCAGCCTGCTGAAGATCCAGATGGTAAAAGAAAAAAAGTGGGGTTTTGTTTATGCACCTGATTTCCAGAACAATTTGTTCACTCCAGATTATGATGATGGCTTTTCAATGAAGCATACAGCCACCGCCCGTTTCCAGAGAAACCACCGCCTCATCAGTGAAATTCTTAGTGAGAGTGTGGTGCCAGACGTTCGGTCAGTTGTCACAACAGCTAGAATGCAGGTCCTCAAACGGCAGGTCCAGTCCTTAATGGTTCATCAGGTAAAGTCATAAAACATTCATTTCAATAAGATACACAATTATGAAGCCTGATCCTGTCTTGCAGCGAAAACTAGAAGCTGAACTTCTTCAAATAGAGGAACGACACCAGGAGAAGAAGAGGAAATTCCTGGAAAGCACAGATTCATTTAACAATGAACTTAAAAGGGTATCTGTTTAATATGTTAACTATACTTTTATAACATTACGGAGTTCTGTTTTTTTCTGATTAGTTGTGCGGTCTGAAAGTAGAAGTGGATATGGAGAAAATTGCAGCTGAGATTGCACAGGCAGAGGAACAGGCCCGCAAAAGGCAGGAGGAAAGGGAGAAGGAGGCCGCAGAGCAAGCTGAGCGCAGTCAGAGCAGCATCGTTCCTGAGGAAGAACAAGCAGCTAACAAAGGCGAGGAGAAGAAAGACGACGAGAACATTCCGATGGAGACAGGTAACCCACTAGCAACAAACGCAGAGGCAGTGTGGAACTGACAGTGACAAATGTGTGATTACAGAGGAGACACACCTTGAAGAAACAACAGAGAGCCAACAGAATGGTGAAGAAGGCACGTCTACTCCTGAGGACAAGGAGAGTGGGCAGGAGGGGGTCGACAGTATGGCAGAGGAAGGAACCAGTGATAGTAACACTGGCTCGGAGAGCAACAGTGCAACAGTGGAGGAGCCACCAACAGATCCCATACCAGAAGATGAGAAAAAAGAATAAGTGTTGCCTTGTTTTGTGTGTTCTAAATACTTTTTTTAATGAAAAAATGTTTTTTGGTTTTAATGGTGTTACGTGGTTTGTGTATTAATTTTTTTTCTTGTCCATATCACACCACCAAAGGCTTTTGGACCATTTAGCATCATGAGCCTAATGGCTCAGTCAGTCACCTTTCTTAAGTGTTGTGAAGATGGCTCTTTTCTTTGGATCTTGTTTCTAGCCCTCAACTGCTGAAAGCCTCAGAATTTAGATTAATTGAGAAAACACCCACCTCTTTTAGAGAATTATCCTTTGATGCTGCAGAATCTACTCTTACAATGCCTTCCTACAGCTCACTGGGGTGCTTACCAAAGCCATAGCTTTAAACCTTCCCAGTCCCCATCAGTAGCTTCCTGAAAGTCTCCTCTCTTGTTTACTTCTGCAAAGGGTAGCTTCTTAAAAACGTGATCATGTATGAGTATGTATTTGTTCACTTACCCTTTTTTACTTTTAATCAATGTCAGATACCAAGAGTTGTGTTAAGCTGAGTGTAGTGTGTAACTAACTACACTTGGATCTTACTGATCCAGAAATAGTCCCCATAGTTAGAGTAGTTACTTATGAAGTGGTTATTAAAGTGAACACAGCACATATACATTATCTATACTGCTTTTTGTTATGATTAATACTGGGTATGTTCTGGTAAATCCATCCTTATTGTATAGAAAAAAAATTACTTTTTTACCAGGTTTTCCAAAGACAGAATAGATCACAAAGCTCAAGGAATTTAATATTCTTGTAATGGACTAGATAATTCAAACTGATTAGCCCATTCCAGAAGAAAAACAGCTGGGAATTAAGTTAATCCACTTGAAATTGTTTTACAATAATCAGAACATCCAAACCTCAAGGCTCAGGATCCCATAGACCAGAGCCCACCTTTTTGATAAACTTAGTAAAGTCTTGGAGACTAGAAGCAAGATAGTTTGTGACACATAAGCTTCCCAAAAACTAGAATAGATTTTTACTGAATAGTGGTATATCTGATGGTATATGTTTCTTAAAGGTCCAAATGTAATAAAAAAAAAAATGAAAAAAAGGTCTCAGTGTTTTTAATGCACTACATATTTGTATGCAAGACAAGCATCCAGTTTTTTTCTGTAATGCAGTGACAGTGTGGAATGACCACTCAGCCATTATAAATTTGTGTACTCAGGGCCCTTGTCTCACCCAACTATCTCTATAAACTGCTGCAGTAGCTTATTTGTACAAGACACTTGTGAAAATCAGTTTTCTTACATTATAGTCATTGTCACATATGGAAGTTGGTCTTTGATTCCAAAAGTAAAGGGAATATGTTTCTACATTAACAGGAATATGGAGAAATCTGTAACGTTTGAATTATCTTTGAAAGAATGGCTAAATGATAAATGTTAAGTCCTGTGCCTATATGGAGAGGACTCTGTACCAGCATGAGTTAATTTAAGTGGATTCACTGCTATTCAGTTCATAGCACATTAGTGACTAGGAATGTGTGTTCAGCCTCCTGAGAGAGGAGGGGAGGAAGCTTGATACTGGGTGGAAACAACTCTTGACATCTGTTTCCTTGTGTGTCAAAGAACGAATTTGTATCAAATAGATCTGTTTTGAGCTTTGGCCATTATTTGGCTAAGAACTTCAGCCATCTCATCTCAGACAAATTGGACAGCCTCTTTGATACATTTTCTAGTAGTCAAAATGGGGCAGATGTAGTTTAATATGGGTGGAAAACTGCCCCAGCAAGATACCAGGTTATTTACTGTGGTATCGAAAGCTCTAAGAGAATGGAAGTGGTTCTTTTGCCCGGCTGGAAATAGCAGTGGGAAGACAAGTCTATCCAGACCAAGCCTGTCCATACAACACTGGCAATCAGTTGATGAGGGAATTAAGTCAGATGGGAGACGTCTCAATCTGTCGCCCAGGTTGGAGTGCAGTGGTGGCGATCTCAGCTCACTGCAACCTCCACCTCCCAGGTTCAAGCAATTCTCTCTGCCTCAGCCTCTAGAGCAGCTGGGATTACAGGCTCTCGCCACCATGCCCGGTTAATTTTTGTATTTTTTAGTAGAGATGGGGTTTCACCATGTTAGCCAGGCTGATCTTGAACTCGTGACCTCAGGTGATCCGCCTGCCTCAGTCTCCCAAAGTGCTGGGATTACAGGCGTGAGCCACTGTGCCCGGCCTCAGTTGGGATTTGACAGCTCTGAACCTCAGCAGGGGAAGATTGATGTAAAAATCCACTTGGTCAGAGTGATATATGTAGACTTGATGTTTGAGATGGTTCTCAGTTTAGAGAATGTGGGATATGGTAGAGGTCTTTGTTTTTTTCCCATGTCCCAAAAGGTGCTGGGCAAGTAGCTTGAACTCGAGCCTGTTTTAATTATAAAATAGATCAAACTGCTCTTTCTTGGTGCCCTTACTGCTCCTTGATTTTTAGTGCATTTATTTTGAGTATGAATGCATAAAGTCTGAGGGCCTAAATTTTGTTAATTTTTTTTAACAAATGGGAGAGGGGAATCCTCGATAGTCACCCAATTTTCCTTTTTTTTTGAGACAGTCTGACTGTTGCCCAGGCTGGAGTGTAATGGCGCCATCTCGGCTCACTGCAACATCCAGCTCCTGGGTTTCAGCAATTCTCCTGCCTCAGCCTCCTGAGTAGCTGGGATTACAGGCGCCCGCCACCACGCCCGGCTAATTTTTGTATTTTTAGTAGAGACAGGATTTTGCCATGTTTGCCAGCCTGGTCTCGAACTCTTGACCTCCTGATCCACCCTCCTCTGCCTCCCAAAGTGCTGGGATTACAGGCGTGAGCCACCGCGCCCAGCCCCATAGTCCCCCAATTTTCTAACAGTTTTAAATTCTGTAACTTCTCCTGTCTGTAAACAAGGCTGTCTTTTCAAATGGCTCTCCTACAGGATGTGATAATTATCTATTCTATAAAGCCGAGGTTTGGAGAGGTAAATAGCTATTTCACATTAACACAATAATGTCAATGCCCTATGGAAAAGATAAAATACTTGGACTATATTTTAAAGGGGAATCTGGGGTCATGCATATTGAAGTTTAACTAGATCCCTCCAGATTTTTGGTTTTGATCCTACACATTTAGATACTAGTTTTGGATTTTAGACAGTTGGTGCTGACAGTGTGAAACTCCTATTGCCTGCAGTTAAATTGAAGCTTTGGTTTCTCGTGAACAGGCAGTGAAGCTGGTATTATACTTTAAGTCCTCATTTCAGAAATAGTTTCCCTCCACCCCCAAGCACTACCACACATGGTCTCCCCACCTGGTTTCAGCTAGTGCATTAGTTTTATCTTGTTTTTTACCGCTGGGCAAACCTTGCTGGAACAACAACTGACTTCATGATTTGCACATTTGGAGGGCTTAACGTCTTTGCAAATGAAAAATCCACTGTACAATAACAAGCTCAAAGGAACTCGGAGCCTTTTTAGAAGAAATCGTGCTGAATTATAATGTGGCTTACTGCAATAATGTTTCTTTGATCAGGATGGAAAGGAAAATACTGAGTTTAGCAGAAAACGATGTCTAAATGTATTTGTAATGATACAATTGTTTATAAATGTTTTACTATTAGGTTGAACCATAAGAAATTGCCAGTGTACAATTTCATCTACAAAATGACTGGCTTAACCTAAATTCTGCATTTTATACTCCAAGAATAAGCTCTTCGTGGCAGCTTTCTAAGTGTGAAATGATGGAACTTTCTATTTGCCAGAATGACCTACACTTCTCTAATAGTTTATCTCATATTGTTAGCCAAACGCTGATTAAAATGCAAATTTCAAACTATTGAGTTTTTAAGAGCCTGATGTTTAAAATAC